AAGCGGGCGGATCACCTGAGGTCAGGAGTTTGAGACCAGCCTGGCCAACATGGTGAAACCTCGTCTCTACTAAAAATACACAAATTAGCCAGGTGTGGTGGCACGTGCCTTTAATCCCAGGTACTCGGGAGGCAGAGGGTGCAGTGAGCCAGAGATTGCGCCACTGCACTCAGCCTGGGCAACAGAGCGAGACTCCATCTCAAAAAAAAAAAAAAGCTTAATAATAAAATGGGCTTTTATATATACAAATCAGCACAAACTCATTTGAGGGAGAGTAAGATTTACCTACTTGCTCACAACTTTTTTTCCCCTGCCTCAGGCTCCTGAGTAGCTGGGATTACAGGGACGCACCACCACACCCAGCTAATCTTTGTATTTTTAGTAGAGACGAGGTTTCACCATGTCGGCCAAGCTGGTGTGATCCACCCGCCTCGGTCTCCCAAAGTGCTGGGATTACAGCGTGAGCCACCGCACCCGGCCACAACTTTCTTCTGTGTAATTTCACCTTAAATACAGCCATTTACTTGGGGGTGGAGTAAGCAAATTGCCTCTTTAATTTCTCTCCCGGGGTGGTAGAACTGTGGCATTAAACAGAAGTGCGAACAGAAGTTGAGAGTGGGAAGAAAGGCTGCCCGGAAGGGGGTCAGGAAAGCTCAGGCAAGCCCACCCTCAGGCACTACAGCTAGACTCCGAGCTTACTGGGCAGTCATCTGATTCGACCAACATCAGTTCGCAGGGCTTAAGCCCAGTCCCTTACGGCGGCCTGGGGAGGGACCAGGCCCAAGTATATAAAGCTCCCTGAGGGTCCGCGTTGGCTTTGCGCCTGTGAGTGTGATTCAAGAACGTCCCAGTGCCCTTGGCTCCTTTCGGAGTGTGACCCCGTGCTTGCACGGGACACGTTACCCAGCTCGGGTGAGAAGGGTATCTTCCGGGAACCTCGCCTTTAATAGCACAACGAGCGCAGAGTCCACTGGATCTGCGAGAAGAAACCGCGCTAACTAGTTTGTCCCTACGGCCGCCTCGTAGTCACTGCCGCGGCGCCTTGAGTCTCCGGGCCGCCTTGCCATGGCTGCCCGTGGTGTCATCGCTCCAGTTGGCGAGAGTTTGCGCTACGCTGAGTACTTGCAGCCCTCGGCCAAACGGCCAGACGCCGACGTCGACCAGCAGAGACTGGTGAGTCCTGCCAGCGGCCCCCACCCCTCTCTATCATAAGTAATATTCATTTTTTCTTCCATAGGTAAGAAGTTTGATAGCTGTAGGACTGGGTGTTGCAGCTCTTGCATTTGCAGGTAAGATAAAGAATACATACCAATAAATTGCAATACATTTGCTTTTATTCCCTTTACTATTTAGGTCGCTACGCATTTCGGATCTGGAAACCTCTAGAACAAGTTATCACAGAAACTGCAAAGAAGATTTCAACTCCTGTAAGTTAAACGTGGCTTTAGTTAGAAGACTCTAATGATTTCTTGCTCTTTCTTTCCTATACAGAGCTTTTCATCCTACTATAAAGGAGGATTTGAACAGAAAATGAGTAGGCGAGAAGCTGGTCTTATTTTAGGTGTAAGGTAGGTGTGCAGCATAAGTATTGTTTTGTTGTTTTATTATAAGCACTGTAATTTCTTTTTACAGCCCATCTGCTGGCAAGGCTAAGATTAGAACAGCTCATAGGAGAGTCATGATTTTGAATCACCCAGATAAAGGTAGGTAGAATTCCTATTTTTCATAATATGTAGTATTTTAATTCATTTTTCTTTGTTCTCTCAGGTGGATCTCCTTACGTAGCAGCCAAAATAAATGAAGCAAAAGACTTGCTAGAAACAACCACCAAACATTGATGCTTAAGGACCACACTGAAGGAAAAAAAAAGAGGGGACTTCGAAAAAAAAAAAAGCCCTGCAAAATATTCTAAAACATGGTCTTCTTAATTTTCTATATGGATTGACCACAGTCTTATCTTCCACCATTAAGCTGTATAACAATAAAATGTTAATAGTCTTGCTTTTTATTATCTTTTAAAGATCTCCTTAAATTCTATAACTGATCTTTTTTCTTATTTTGTTTGTGACATTCATACATTTTTAAGATTTTTGTTATGTTCTGAATTCCCCCCTACACACACACACACACACACACACACACACACGTGCAAAAAATATGATCAAGAATGCAATTGGGATTTGTGAGCAATGAGTAGACCTCTTATTGTTTATATTTGTACCCTCATTGTCAATTTTTTTTTAGGGAATTTGGGACTCTGCCTATATAAGGTGTTTTAAATGTCTTGAGAACAAGCACTGGCTGATACCTCTTGGAGATATGATCTGAAATGTAATGGAATTTATTAAATGGTGTTTAGTAAAGTAGGGGTTAAGGACTTGTTAAAGAACCCCACTATCTCTGAGACCCTATAGCCAAAGCATGAGGACTTGGAGAGCTACTAAAATGATTCAGGTTTACAAAATGAGCCCTGTGAGGAAAGGTTGAGAGAAGTCTGAGGAGTTTGTATTTAATTATAGTCTTCCAGTACTGTATATTCATTCATTACTCATTCTACAAATATTTATTGACCCCTTTTGATGTGCAAGGCACTATCGTGCGTCCCCTGAGAGTTGCAAGTATGAAGCAGTCATGGATCATGAACCAAAGGAACTTATATGTAGAGGAAGGATAAATCACAAATAGTGAATACTGTTAGATACAGATGATATATTTTAAAAGTTCAAAGGAAGAAAAGAATGTGTTAAACACTGCATGAGAGGAGGAATAAGTGGCATAGAGCTAGGCTTTAGAAAAGAAAAATATTCCGATACCATATGATTGGTGAGGTAAGTGTTATTCTGAGATGAGAATTAGCAGAAATAGATATATCAATCGGAGTGATTAGAGTGCAGGGTTTCTGGAAAGCAAGGTTTGGACAGAGTGGTCATCAAAGGCCAGCCCTGTGACTTACACTGCATTAAATTAATTTCTTAGAACATAGTCCCTGATCATTATCACTTTACTATTCCAAAGGTGAGAGAACAGATTCAGATAGAGTGCCAGCATTGTTTCCCAGTATTCCTTTACAAATCTTGGGTTCATTCCAGGTAAACTGAACTACTGCATTGTTTCTATCTTAAAATACTTTTTAGATATCCTAGATGCATCTTTCAACTTCTAACATTCTGTAGTTTAGGAGTTCTCAACCTTGGCATTATTGACATGTTAGGCCAAATAATTTTTTTTGTGGGAGGTCTCTTGTGCGTTTTAGATGATTAGCAATAATCCCTGACCTGTTATCTACTAAAGACTAGTCGTTTCTCATCAGTTGTGACAACAAAAATGGTTCCAGATATTGCCAAATGCCCTTTAGAGGACAGTAATCGCCCCCAGTTGAGAACCATTTCAGTAAAACTTTAATTACTATTTTTTCTTTTGGTTTATAAAATAATGATCCTGAATTAAATTGATGGAACCTTGAAGTCGATAAAATATATTTCTTGCTTTAAAGTCCCCATACGTGTCCTACTAATTTTCTCATGCTTTAGTGTTTTCACTTTTCTCCTGTTATCCTTGTACCTAAGAATGCCATCCCAATCCCCAGATGTCCACCTGCCCAAAGTCTAGGCATAGCTGAAGGCCAAGCTAAAATGTATCCCTCTTTTTCTGGTACATGCAGCAAAAGTAATATGAATTATCAGCTTTCTGAGAGCAGGCATTGTATCTGTCTTGTTTGGTGTTACATTGGCACCCAATAAATATTTGTTGAGTGAATGAATAAATTCCCATAGCACTTTATTCTTCACATGGTACATAACTATAGGGGCTATAGCTTGGTACCTTGTGAAGCAACTCTTGGTGTAACATACCTTATTTCTCATACTAAAATGCAAGAACCTTTAGAGCAAGGATCTTGCCATTCATCTTTGTAACCTCTTTACTCTGGAGCACTTGCATTTAGCAGGCATCATAAAGTTTTACGTACCAAGAAAATGTTGCTGTTTTCTGAATACTATGCATCAAAAAATGTTACCACTAATTTTTAAAGCTCTGCTAAGGAATATTGGGGCACCCTCAGATGCACCTTTTAATTGATGTCATATTTTCCTAATCCATACTTTATTCATGAGAATTTGAGTCACCCCAGCATTAGCTTGGAATTTCCTTATTTCCCATTTGCTTTGCAGGTGCCTTGGAGTCAGATCTGGTTTTGAATACTATCTTCCTGTTATGTGATCTTGGGCAGTTACTTAATTTTCTAGTCAATAACCCGTATCTATAAAATAGAGAAAATAATCCTACACACCGGGGCCTGTTGTGGGGCGGGGAGAGGGGGGAGGGATCGCATTTGGAGATATACTAATGTAAATGACAAGTTAATTGGTGCAGCACACCAACATGGCTCATGTCTACATATGTAACAAACCTGCACGTTGTGCACATGTGCCCTAGAACTTAAAGTATAATAAAAAGAAATTTTAAAAAATCCTGTCAAATAAGGTTATAGTAGAGAATAAGGATGTGTAAAGCATTTAGTCACGTAAATGCTTAAAAAAATGTAATTTTTACTTCTTTCACTGCCTCATTTAATTAGTTTTATCTTTAATAATACCTTGGATTCAGGGTAAAGTTTCAGTTATGTCCCAGTAATCATTTATTTTACCCTCGAATCTGCAATTTGGATAGAACATGGTGGGGACAGCTCGTCTCTATTCCTTGCAGCATTAACAGGCTGGAGGCACCACTTCTCTGGCCAGCAAGTTGGGCCTGGTTGTTGGCTGAGAGCCTCAGTTCCTTTCTGCACAGGTTCCTCTTTACATAGGCTTCTCAACAGGGCTACTAGAGCATCGTCACCATAGCAGCTGTCTTATAACAGAGAGTGGTCGGTCTGAGAGACAAAAAATGGAAGCTGCCAAATTGTTCTGGGTCTGGAAACTGTCAGGGCATCACTTGTGCCATATTCAGTTGGCCTAAGAATTACAGAGCCTGCCTCGATTCAAAGGGAGAGGATAGAGAGGACTGAAGGAATCAGTGCTCATCTTTAATATGCAGCAGGACAGGTTTGGGATTTTTTTTCCCCCTTGAGTCTGTGAAGGCATTACTTAAGAACAAAGTCAGGCATGTATAATTGAACTACAGTTACTTGAAATATAAGCCCAGAAAGTTTCAGATAATAAATACAACTATTTTTCTGCTGTTACCCTTGTACCTAAAGATGCCATCCTAATCCCCAGATCTCCACAACTATACCTACATAGTAGAAGGTTAAAATGTATCCCTCTTTTTCTGGTGCATCCAGCAAAAGTAATATCATGAATTATGAGCTCTCTGAGAGCAAGGATCATATCAGTCTTGTTTATTGTTGCAGTGAACAAGTACAGTTGCAGATATTCAGGAGTAATTATCTAAATGGCAGTAGGCTTATAAAACTGAATTTTCACCAGCCACACCCTCCCCCCAACTCCTTATCTGTAAAAAGCTTATTTGAGTGGTTACCTGTCTTCAGTAAAGATTGCGCTTGCATATTTGCTGTCATTGCATATTCTGCTTAATTAAGCTCTGTTGATATTGCAGTTTCTGTGCATACTTACATCTTAGATGCAATCTGAGGGCCTAGGAAGGCCTTTTAAAAATAAAACAATTCCGATTGCAGAGAAAGTGTAAGTCAAGGACAGTTAATTCAAGGGGAACATAGAAAGCTATTTAGATTTTAGTTGATGGTGCCAGTCTTCAGCGTAAAGTCAAAAGTGGAGGGAAGTTTAGTAAGGAAAAAATGTTGGGCTTGGAATACATTGTTTAGTCTTCAAAGCACTTTACTTTTTATGAAATATATTTTAGACATTCAGCAAATATTGAATACTTACTATATCAGGCAGTAAAGATATAAATTCATTCTTAAAATGTGCAACATGTTCAAACTGAAAAAAATACATTCTTAAACAGGAAACTTTTTCCTTCATACTTTTTAATTAACAAGACATATAAGAGTTGCATTAATGGGCGTGCTTATGATTGATCACCCAGCAGCATCATTAGAAATAATATATTTTATTCATGTGCAGAAATCTTTTGGTTGTCCTGGGGAACCTTGAACACAGAAAAGAGCTTTTATTGATAAGGTAATTGAACACACTTGACAATTAGCTTAATATGGTTTAATACCATTTGTGGGAGAAGATGAATCAGCCAGGCTCTTTACGTCAAGAATATGAAGTTTCTCTTGAGTCAACCAACTTAAGATGAGCTACGGAGACTGCAGTGAAAAGTTAAATATCCAAGTACACCAGCCAATTTCACACAGTGGAACCATGCTGTCCTCGGGCACCCTGCACCTCGCCCAACAGTCATCAACTAGATGGAGGCTCCTGGCTGCAAGGAGGATTTGATGGGAATGAGTAAATGTGTCAGCATAGTCCGTCCCTTCTAATGGAAAAGCAACCCAAAGAGCAAATCCTATTAATGGCTGGATCAGTATCATCTACTTGTCAAAAACATTCCATGAATTATGAGTCAAAATTTTATTTATGGTGGCATTACACACATTAAGAGATGAGGACTTCTGTTAGCATAATTTATTAGCTGGAAAAGTTGAGAAGGTTCTCTGGACTCATTTTTATAGGTGGAACCTAAGTGATCTGGATAATTGCCCACCAGCAAAATTGCTGGGCATGGTGGACAAAGAAAATGTTCCTTCTAATGATTTTTTATGAGCTGAGTAGCTATTGTTCCCAGCTGAGTGCTCTTTTCCTCTTTTTATTGTTGCTGAGCAAAAGAATTTATAAAAAGCTCTTTCTTTTGTATTAAAAACCCTGCTCAATTGAAATGCAAGTTCATTAAGTAATCTTCATTTCTCTTCCTGCCATAATAACCCTTTCCCTCTCTGTTCGATTCAACAGTATCTAGCAGCACTGCTCCAAATTTTAAGTCTGAACAGACTATATTACATAGATGTAGAGAAATACTCAATCTTCAGCATTAAGAGGGAGCTTAATTTCACACGGGTGGAATATGATCACTCAGGCTAGATGTTGGCCATAAATTTCAAATTAGTATCTCAACTTAGCAGGGGGGATCAACAGTGGCAAACTTCAATTATGACAGGATAAAAATCACATAGAGATATTGGTTCAATATGGACATCTAAACTATAATGCTAAAAGCCAATAATTAGAATAAGTTCATTTTAAGAAAAGCATTAATAATATTAGCTAACGTTTAGTACCTGTGCCAAACATTCTACCTATGTTACCTTGATTTTCATAGCCAGCCTAAGAGGTACTATTATGTATCCCCATTTTACAGGTTAAGAAACAGGCTCAGAGGAGTTTAGGATCTTTTCCAAGATTACATAGCCAGTAAGTGGTGGCACTAGGAACCAAATTCAGACTCTGAATCGCATGCTGTTTATATTATATTGCACTCATTCTAAATATGTGGGAATCAGAATGAAGGGGCTTGTATGACTTTTGGCTCATTTTTTGATGCATGTGACCTGGGATTATAAATGTGAAATTAGGTTTACGAAAGGATCCAGTGTCATTGTGCATCATGGGCAAGGAGTACCTAATCTCTTTAATTCTTCCCTGGAAGCTTACGATGTCCATCCAAGTGCACATAGCAAAAGTTCTGTTGTAAAGTTTAGCAGAGTGACTTTCTTTGACTCAGAGTGATGACGGAGGAAGCTTTGATAAGATTTTATCTGAAATGTTCATGGACAAGAGCTTTCAAGGAGAACATCCAGAGCAAGGTTCTGAAGACAGCTCATGAAGGTGAAGCAGCAGACCTGGCACAAGAAATGAAGAGAGAGCTCAGTGTATTAAAGATGAAAACAAGAAAACCGAATATATTGAAAGGAGCAGAGAGGCAATGAAAACAAGACAACTGAAATGAGGTAACTTGCAGCAATTGAAAGGGAATTTCAGTACTTTTATAGAATTCTTAAAAATTGTTTCCTGCTGTTTATTTTCAATTTTGAACAGGGTTATTTGTCCATGCCATACTTTTTTTGCCAAATTCCAAAATTGTGTATAGTTCTATAGTTGTCTGGTGGAGTCAATGGAACTTTAGTTACCAGTCTAAGAATGTGTCTTTGAGATTGTCCAGTTAATTCTCTATTTCCAGTAGCTGTAATAAATGGTGAAAAGGTTTCTGACTCCTGGAGAAAGTTTCTAACTCCTTATGACTAATATTCATAACAGACTTGTGAGTTCCTTGAACATGGATACACCTATATGCAAGAGTGTATTCCAAAGCTAACTCAGTGATCTTTCCATTTATCTATTCTTGGATTAGTGGTGCCTTTGCTCTTTCCTTCTGTAAATGTGAATAGTTAAGAGTTGACTGCAGAAGTGTTTACACTTTGGCTTCCATGCCTCTGGAATGTTTGTGCTTTGGTGGTGAGATGTGAGACTATATTTGTATAGTCTGCATCTCTCAGGCTGCCCCAGAATGTTGTACAGTGCAGTGCTGAAGAAAGCAGCAGGTACACACAGAAATGCAGCCTTTCCTGGTTAACCCTGCTTGGATCTGAGTTACACTTTGTTTCCTGACTTCTTGGGACTTAGGTAATCAGTTTGCCTTCTACTCTATCTCATTTTGTACTCGCTTACATACTACATTCTTGTTTGGGCTTTCGTTTCTTCTTGTAAGCAGAGATTTTTTAAAATCCAATATGTGAAAATACGGATGCACTACAATTAAATAAATAAAATGCTGTTGTGTTTGTTTTGCTTTAAAATTGTAAAGGATAAACAATAAGATAGTTTTATCTATGTGGTTTTCCCGATGCAGTTAAAATAAAACCTAATCTGCTAAAATTGAATTTACACTCAATTTTTCTGTTGTATAATTCTT